CATAATATCCTAAGCACCATTTTAAAAAGAAGTTAATTGGCTGGGTGCGGTGGCTCACACCTGTAATCCCAGCACTCTGGGAGGCCAAGGCAGGCGGATCACGAGGTCTGGAGATTGAGACCATCCGGGCTAACACGGTGAAACCCCGTCTCTACTAAAAATATAAAAAATTAGCTGGGCATGGTGGTGGGCGCCTGTAGTTCCAGCTACTCGGGAGGCTGAGGCAGGAGAATGGTGTGAACCTGGGAGGCGGAGCTTGCAGTGAGCTGAGATTGGCCACTACACTCCAGCCTGGGCGAGAGAGCAAGACTGTCTCACACACAAAAAAAAAAAAAAAAGAAGAAGTTAATTGGTCTGGTTTTGTGTTATGAGATACTTTTTCAGAGTAGAAATATTTCAGTTTCAAGGTATCAGAGTGTTGTAAGTGCTGGGCAATATTCTTTAGCCTCAGCTACTTCACGGCTCCTCTTGTCTAACATAGACCTGCTCCTTAAGATCACAGATTTCATTATATTTCTACCCTCTTTGGGAACATGATTCATCCTGGTCTCTTTTGGTAAAAGTGGATCAAGGTGATTCAGTGCAGCCCATTGGTTTTGGTTATTAATTTGATCTCAGTATATTGAAAGCTCAGGAGCTCAGAGGACTGATGTTTACTAAGAGGTGTCAGGCTAGTTCACCACCTGCTAGGTTAAATGACGTTTCAATTTCTTTTCCAGATATTTAATGCTACAAGGGAGTTGTCTAACACTGCGGCATATCAGTCTGTCCGCATCCTCTCTGTCTCTCCCATTCAAGCAGAGCAGGAGCTGGAGGACCTTGTTGCGGTTGACTTGCAGTGGTCTAAGCCCACCTCAGGTATGTGACGGCTTGAACGTGCTGTCTCTTATATAATGGGTTAGCGCCCTAAGTGGAATCTGTAAGACTGAATTTGGTTCTTATGTGTCTATTTATTATTACTCATGCCTTTTATTCCTTTCTTATTGACTCTTCATCCTTCCTGATGGTGACTATTTCAGGTTTCTTCCCAAGACTACCAACAAATCTTCCCTCTTGCTGTGGGGAAATGAGTCTTCCTTCAACATCTTCAGTGAAAATATCAAGGCCCTTCGGCATGGGCTCCGCCAGCATCTCTCGCCGATGCCTTCACTCCAAATCCTCTCTTCTTTCTTCCCTTGTCTCTGTGTCTGTAGACAACTGGTCTCTTTTCAGGGCTAACTCTGATTTGGGTTCTCCTTTCTCCAGAGCCTTCTTTAATCCCTTAGGCACTGTGGTTTTCCCCTCAGTCCATTCAGCATGAGCTCTCCATTTCTTTTTTTTCTTTTTCTTTTTTTTGAGACGGAGTCTCAGTCTGTCGCTCAGGCTGGAATGCAGTGGTGTGATCTTGGCTCACCTGCAACCTCCGCCTCCTGGGTTCAAGTGATTCCCCTGCCTCAGCCTCCCGAGTAGCTGGGACTATAGGCACCAGCCACCACGCTCAGCTAATTTTTGTATTTGTAGTAGAGATGGGGTTTCACCATATTGGCCAGGCTGGTCTCGAACTCCTGACCTCATGATCCGCCCACCTCGGCCTCCCAAAGTGCTGGGATTACAGGCGTGAGCCACTGCACCCGGCCACTCTCCATTTCATGACTGCTTTGTGTCAGGATCTGTGCCAGGCCCCAGGGATACAGCAGTGACCAAACGGACACACAGTCCCTGCTCTCTGAGCTTAGCCTTTCTTCTATTCTCACAAAATAAAACAAAACAAAACAACAGTAAACATCGCAAACACCCTTCACAGATGCTTCATCTTTCTCCTTTGCTTTGTTAAACCTTTCTAGAACGTCTTCTGTTTTCATTCTTTTCACTGCCTTTCCCTGTGTTCACTCTTCAGCCCTTTGTCACCTGGCTTCTGCTTCCACCTCAACAATTTGTTCACCTTGATGTTACTATCATTCTTCTAATGATAAACCTAGAGACCTTTGCCGCATTCAGCACTGCGGACCACCCCCTTTAGAAACTGCATGTCCCTCCTTGCTTGCCTGGTACTTTCTTTTCCTACTTCTCCTCCTCTGTCTTCTCTGTCCCTTTTTCTTTGCTTCTTCATTCCCTTCCCTCAGAGGTGGTCCCTGTGTTCCCCCTGGACTTTTTCTTTTTCTCCTGTGCATGCTTTCCTTGGTGCTCAGATGCTCCTACATTTATAAGTAGTAATTCACTTAACAAATATTTGAGTGTCTACTATGTGCTCGACACTGTTCTAAGTGCTGGGGATATTGTAGTGAGTAAAACAGGCAAGAATACCTGACCTCATGGAGCTTACAGTCTAGTGTAAGGGAACTCTGAAAGTGAATCATAAAATAAGCAAATTATAGACAAAGTATCTGATGCTATCCAGTCTTACACTATCCGAACTCTCCCTATAAAAGAGCTCAGGAACTGAATGGATTCAGGTAAATTTTTGGATGAATCCTTTGCTCTATGAACTCTTACTACATGGTATCCAAAACTCAGGACTCAATCAAATTTGGATAATGTATTATGCCTTGTTATCTGAACTTGTTTTCACTTTGTGAAATCAGAAACTGAATGAATAAATGTGGATATCACAGGATAGGTTAATGGGTGACGTGCTAATGAGACAAAAACAAATAAATATATCAGGGAAGGGAGGCAATAGGAAGTGTTCGTGCTGGGATGGGGAAAGGCAACATTTCAGTAGCAGCCTGAAAGAGGCGAGGCAATTCAGATACCTAGGAAGGGCACAGAGGATCCATCTCTCCCACGTTGAGAATCTCTCCTGCCTGCTGTGCTCTTCCCCCTTTTTTTTTTTTTTTTTTTTGACCGAGTCTCACTCTGTTACCCAGGCTAGAGTGCAGTGATGTGATCTTGGCTCACTGCAACCTCCACCTCCCAGCTTCAAGTGATTCTTCTGCCTCAGCCTCCCGAGTAGCTGGGATTACAGGTGTGCCCCACCACGCCCAGCTAATATTTGTATTTTAGTAGAGACGGGGTTTCACTATGTTGGCCAGGCTGGTCTGGGACTCCTGGCCTCAAGTGATCCATGATCTGCCTGCCTCACACTCCCAAAGTGCTGGGATTACAGGCGTGAGCCACCGCGCCCGGTCTCCTGCCTCTTCTGTCATCACATCACTGCTGCTGGGAAAGGTTTTCTGATTTTAAGGACTCTTGTAATTAGATTGGACGCACCTAGATGAGCCAGGACACTCTCTCCATCTCAAGGTCCCTAACCTTAATCACATCTACAAAGTGCCTTTCGCCATGCAAGGTAACACAGCCACAGGTTCCAGGGATGAGTGTGTCGACGTCTTTGGGGTCTGTTATTTTGCCTACACCCCACATTCTCATTCTCAAGCATTTTCAAGTGGGTTTCCATTTTCTTTACTCCAAGATGTGGCTCTAACCTCCCCTCCAGTCTTATCTTCCACTGTTCTCTTTTATAATCTCTGCTCCAGCCAAATACTCTCAGAATATTTCCTATTCTGTGTGCCTTTTCACGTATTTTTTCTTCTGCCTTGAGTGCCAGCTCTGTCTGTTAAACTCCTGTTGCTGGTTTAAGGCTTCTCCAGCTCTCTTCTTCCCTCCTGTTTACCACTCCCCTCTACCTACTGTCAGTGAAACCACAGCCACCCTCAATCAGTCAGCAAACACTGACTCTCCATCATGTCCTGGACGCTGGGGATACAGACGTGAATCAGGTGAAGTCTCTGCTAATAGTGTAGTGAGCTAAGGCTCTTTTTCTTTAACCATTTCTCTGAACAGAAAACTTAGGCCATGGATATTTCAAGTACATGTCAGCAGTGTGCTGGCTCTTTGGACGTCACCTTTATGACACTCTGCAGTATCCCATCGGGCTGATCGCCTCCAGCTGGGGCGGGACACCCATTGAAGCCTGGTCATCTGGACGGTCACTGAAAGCCTGTGGGGTCCCTAAACAAGGGTAAGACAGCATTCTCCAGTCTGAGAAAGAGCTCTGGTGACACTTGTGCATCATATGATTTCAGGTCCATTCCATACGATTCTGTAACTGGTCCCAGTAAGCACTCTGTTCTCTGGAATGCCATGATCCATCCACTGTGCAATATGACTCTGAAAGGGGTAGTATGGTACCAGGGTAAGTGTTCAGTGTACTCTTTCTCCATTGTACAAACTCCCTTTACAATTTGGACTGTTTTTAGGGGAGTCCAATATAAATTATAACACGGATCTGTACAATTGCACATTCCCTGCACTCATCGAAGACTGGCGTGAAACCTTCCACCGTGGTTCCCAGGGGCAGACGGAGCGTTTCTTCCCATTTGGACTTGTCCAGGTACGATGTGGGTAAAGGCTTCTCTGTTCATGACAATAAAATTAGCAATGTCTCTGCTTTCTAGTTATCTTCAGATTTGTCTAAGAAGAGCTCAGACGATGGATTTCCCCAGATCCGTTGGCATCAAACAGCAGACTTCGGCTATGTCCCCAACCCAAAGATGCCCAATACTTTCATGGCTGTAGCTATGGATCTCTGTGATAGAGACTCGCCTTTTGGCAGGTATGATTGCTTCTTGGGCTTTGCATGAACAGCCAAAGTTCTCTACTTGTTCCTTATCCTGTAGCATCCACCCTCGAGATAAACAGACTGTGGCTTATCGGCTGCATTTGGGGGCCCGTGCTCTGGCTTATGGTGAGAAGAATTTGACCTTTGAAGGACCACTGCCTGAGAAGATAGAACTCTTGGCTCACAAGGGGCTGCTCAATCTCACATATTACCAGCAAATCCAGGTGCAGAAAAAGGACAACAAGATATTTGAGGTGAGAAGAACAGCAGAATAAACAGGGGTTCATAATCATTCCTATTTTATGGCTCTCTTATTAGATCTCCTGTTGCAGTGACCATCGATGCAAGTGGCTTCCAGCTTCTATGAACACCGTCTCCACCCAGTCCCTGACCCTGGCGATCGATTCTTGTCATGGCACTGTGGTTGCTCTCCGCTATGCTTGGACCACGTGGCCTTGTGAATATAAGCAGTGTCCCCTATACCACCCCAGTAGTGCCCTGCCAGCCCCTCCCTTCATTGCTTTCATTACAGACCAGGGTCCTGGACATCAGAGCAATGTTGCTAAATGACTGTTTCAGTATGATCAGAACTTAGATATAAGGATGGGTCCTTCAGATTTTAGCATTTAGGAGTTTCAATAATAACCATTGCTTTTAAAGGAAATTAATAGAAAGCCTCATTGAATGGCTTTCAGCTAGCACATGGCTGTTTCTATATTCTGATGAGCCCAGGCTTATAGGTAACTTGAAATGCTTGCTTTTTGTTCCCTAGTTGGTCTAAGGGTCTGTATTGGACTAATTCTGAACTACAGACAAATTGGACCTCAATGTCATTTACTTCCCTCATATTAATGGGAGTGAAATGTCTAATACTTTTGCCCCTTTTTATCCAGAGTTGTGGGAATCTCAGGATTGGAAGAGATTTTAAAGGCCACATAGGCCAGCTAGTGTTCATGTGTTCTTTATAAAATTTCTCCCATCCAAGTACTAACCAGGCCCGACCCTGCTTAGCTTCCGAGATCAGATGAGATCAGGCGCGTTCAGGGTGATATGGCCGTAGACGTCTTTACAAAATTCCTGACAGGTGGTTACTGAATCTCTCTATGAACTTTCCATTCAAAACTTTCCAAGTTTTTCCTTATGTGGAACCGAAATCTTTCTTTCTCCCGTGAAACTTTACTACTATCAGATAATTGAAGACAGATCTCTTTGTATTCTCTTCAAGCCCAAACCAATTCTGTTCCTTCAATCTAAATAGTGGTAATATGAATGTTTAAGAAATGAAATAAGAAACATGTGCAGGCACTTTGGAAGGTGCTAAGTGACTGCCCTAAGGAATGAAAAGCAAGGGCCAGGTGGGAGTAGCCCAGCGAAGGCACTTGGGCTGCCAGGAACAGGAGGCGTGGGAAACTCTGGCTTAGGAAAACATGAACACAGGGGCAACAGAGGCAAACTGTTGTTCGAGTTAAATATAAATCTCAGGCTCTTTAAAGGTAAAAGGTTTAAGGATAATCCATTTGGAAGAAGAAAAGAGTGAGGCTGAAAGTAAAGCCACATGACAAGCATATAAAAAAAAATGCAGATGATACAAATATGAAAGAGGCCTTCAGTGTTTGTTTATTAAGAATCTTAATGCAGTTTACTGATGGATTAAAAACAGCTAACATTGTCTGAAAATTATGTTACCTATAAGAAGTTGGAAATAAATAAAAGCATAATCACTAGTGATGTGTATGTATTTATATCCACTTGCAAACTGTCCTTGAAGCATGTGAAAAGGAGTAAGAATACTATCTATGGGTAGCTTTCCTCCCCTTAATGTGAAAAATGAGAACTAAAGCAAAAAGCATCACTCACTGTACATATACAATGTATTTTACGTAGTGTAAAAAATATGGTTTAGATAGTGAATATATTAATGAAATCATATGTAAATTTATTTTTAGTGGCTGAATAATTTAAAACATTATGTGGAATTCACTATGTTTCCCCCAATTTAGGAACTTTTTACTGTGTGAAAATGAAATTTATAATACTCTGTAGGGTGAATGATGGTTTTTGCTTTAGTTCTACCCCTCTGTAGAGTTCCAAGGGGTTCTGGTGTAGCTCCAAACAGCAGGAATAACTTTGTCAGTGCCAAGATTTTATTTAGTTAAAAAACAAAAAATCTACACACTTTACAAGGAACGTTGGCTCCCCTGAGGACTTCCTAGCATTCAACTCGTTCAGTTAACCCCTATTGCCCATGCTTTGACCTCTCATGCATCTGGCCCCATAGAAACCATGAACCTTGTAACAGATTGATGCCTGAGAAAAAGTCAATCTACCCGTCCACTCCTCCACTCCCAATACACATACCCCCATGGGCTGTTCTAATTCGGGGGCAGCCAGAGGTAGCCAAGAACTCTAAGTCCAGATTCCTTTCACCTCCAGGAACCTAGAGTACATAGTGTGAAAAATACGGTTCAGGCAATGATTATGTTAATGACGCCATGCACATTCATTTTTAGTGGCTGAGTAATTTAAAACATGATGTGGGAATTCACTGCATTTCCCCAAATGTAAGAACTTTTTAGTTTTAAAATGAAATTTATAGTCACTGTAGAAAATTTGGACACTAAAGTATAAGCAAGTAAAAATCACCCCCAAATTCATCATTCAGAGAAACACTATTTTGCTGAACCATTCACTTGACTTGAGTTATATAATTTTATACAGTACATATTATTTTGTAATCTGTGTTTTTGACTTACTTACTTTACCAAAATAATTTTCTTATGTAAATAATAGAATATAGATTTAGAGTGTTTCAGTTTGTGGAAGCCTCATTTTATTTAACCAATTTCCTATTAATGGACATATAGATTTTTAACAATTTTCTACTATTAAAATAATACTGTAATGAATATCACATGCAAACATCATACCACACTCGTCCAGTTATTTCTTAGGGTTCTTAACATGGAAGAGGATAAATATATATTTAAAATTTAGATATCTACAGCTTAACCCTCCCAAAGGATTAAACAACTTACATTCTCACCAAGGTAGTCCTTTTTTTGCCCTCACCCTCATTGACACTGGATGTTGTCAAATTTAAAAAAAATCCTTAACAATCTGATAGATGAAAAGATAGTTTAAGTATACTAAGGCAGTGTTTTTCAAGGTGTTTTTGTTTTTGTTTTTGAGTTGGAGTTTTGCTCTGTTGCCCAGGCTGGAGTGCAGTGGCGCGGTCTCGGCTCACTGCAACCTCTGCCTCCCGGGTTCAAGCGATTCTTCCTGCCTCAGCCTCCCGAGTAGCTGGGACTACAGGCGCGTGCCACCACGCCTGGCTAATTTTTTGTATTTTTATTAGAGACCGACTTAGCCAGGATGGTCTCGATCTCCTGACCTCTTGATCCACCCGCCTCAGCCTCCCAAAGTGCTGGGATTACAGGCGTGAGCCACCGTGCCCAGCTTTTCAAGTTTCTTAAATCCATGATCCATAGTAAAAACATTTTACACATATCTTCATACAAGTATATGTATATGTGGTATACGTACACACTATAGTTGTATATGCATTATAGCTGAAAAACCAGTTCAACCTTTCTACATGTGGTATGTTCCAAAAATTTTAAATGTCTTTCTAAAATGAGGCTCTTTTAATACGGGTATTACTCAGGCTGTAATAGTGGGAAAATATTTGTTATATGATAAAAGCAGCATATATCATTTCTGTGTAAATGCCAGTATGCTCAAGCCATTTATGCAGAGAAAAAAAGAAAAACACTGCATTAACATTTTAAGCAGTCCCCTTCCCGATTTGCTATTATACAAAGTTTGTTTCTTTTACATTGTAAAGTGTATACAACTTATAAAAAGACTATACTCAAAATCATAAAATACCAGTTAACTTAGCTTCTCAGTTTACAGTGGCCAGTGTGGTGTGCTCTAAACACTGCTGCCTGATCCCTCCCTCTGCTGGTCAGATTTATTACTATAAAGTACCAATCCCATTTGTGTTGTCCTCAATTGGCAATTATGAATGGCAGTGCATTAACCATTCAATTCTCACCACTCCATCCCCATTCTTCTACTTCTGGGTCCTTTTGTCCCTCCCTTTCCAGACAGCCCTTGGTAACCTGCTGCTGGGTAACTAAGGCATCCCACAGGTAGTGTTGAGGTGTTAGGTGATAGAGTAAACCTCTACCTTAATGCTATTAACAGGGTCCAAAAATCCAGTTGCATGGAACATGGAGTTATATTATTACATGGCTAATGAAAAGACAGGACTAAGTCTGTTATAGAGTATGGGACTAACCCCCAATTATATGTGAATTTGTGTTATCATATGGTTTCAGTGTACTGAGCTAAAAAGCACATTATCTGAGGTGCAATACAAAGGTTAAAGAGGTTAAAGATCCCCTTGAAGGATGTGCAAAATGTGAAGAAAAAGAT